CGCAGAGGCCGAGGGAGGGCGGGACGGAGCCGGGAAAGGGAGGAGGTGCCGTTGCGGCGCCCAGGGAGGGACTCCCTGCACCCCCGCGCGCTCCAGCCCTTCCCGGCGCTGCCTCGCGGTTGCCCTTATTTCGTATTCATTGATTCGCATTTTACAAGCCCGGGCTCTTCCGGTGCTGTTTCCCCGCAACTCGTGTCTCCCAGACTTTAACGCGCCGCGCGAGCCTGTAGGAGGAAGTGGCGCGGGGGAACGGGGGTCCGTGTGTGCCTTGGGGTGGTTTTAAATACCTCGAGGTGGGGGGCTCAATTGCAAGAAGCCCGCGTCTTTGCAGGAGTAATTTGGTGGGGGGACTGGACATCAGGCCCAGTGCTCAACCGCGAAACTTTTACGGCCGCCTTTCCCTGGGGCGCGCCCCTGCCGTGTCTCCCAAGCTGAGCGCGGAGTCCGCGGCGAAACCTGCGCCCCAGGGAGGGAGGGAGAGGGGGCGCCCAGTTCCTTTACGCGGATGGAAAAGAAGGGGTGGGAGGCAGAGAGCCCGCAAGGTCTAACCTTTAAAAAGTGAAACACCAAACCCCACAAGGGATTTTCACACGAAGGCCCCTCCCGCTTCCACGCCTTCCGTCCGGCACGAGGATCCGGCTCGGGATTTGCGGCTGCATCCTCTCTCTGCGCCCTGGCGGGCCGAGCCGCGGATCCCAGCCGGGTCCTCACCCCCTCCCCGCCCCTCCCCCAGATCCGCGCGGCTGGGATGTCCTTGCTGCCGCCGCCGCGGCCCCATTCTGCCGCGCACCAGCCCCGGGGCGCCGGCCGCGCGCAGCCTCGCTATCCCACCCAGGCTCCGGGCTTCCAGGAGGGTCGTGGAGCCCCAAGCCATGACTAAGGAGCCCATTTGGTAACTCTGCCCTCTTCCGGCTCCTTTCTCCTCCCTCCCTTCCCCGCCCCCCGGCCCCCCCCCCGGCCGCCCCGCTCCCCTGCACCGCCCTCCAGCCCGCCTCCCAGACGCCCACCCACCCGCTCCTCTTTCCGCAAGATAGCAGAGGTGGCGCGCAGCCCGGCGAGCCGATGACGGACCCCTTCTTCCTGCCTTCAATGCCTCAGCGGAAGATCCCCAAGGGCTGGAGCGAGGAGCGCTGCCGCTGGACATCCTCCCGGGGAGGCTGCTCCGACCTGCTGCGCGGCGCGTCTGAGACTGGGGACTGAGCCACCCCGCCGCCGCCGGCGCCGCCGCCGCCGCCCGCTCCGTCGCTGCCGTCGGTCTGGACTGGCCCCCACCTCGCTGCGCCCTCTCCCCGGCCCCGGCCCCGGCTCGGGGCGTCCCGGGGCTCGCCCTGCGACCGCCGCCTCCCGCGCGCCGCGTCCTCCCGACCCCGCGGCGGCGACGATGCCCGGGAGGAGGGTCCTGACGGCGGCGGCGCGGATGGTGGCGGCCGGCGCCCGGGTGTGATGCGAGCGTCACGGTGGGGATGCTGCTGGCTGCGCGGCGCTGAGGGCCAGCGAGAGCGAGAGCCCGCCCGGGGCGGAGGACGGACTCATCCGGATCTGGCTGCAGCGTGGGCTCGGAGCTCCCCCTTCCTCTCGGTCTCCCTCTCGGCCCCCCTTTATTTCCTTCTTGCTTTGCGTCTTTAACACCTCTCGACCCTGTCCTCCCCCCGCCACTGGAAGTCTTCCCGTCTCTAAATGGAATTAGTGGAGCCCGGAGCCTCTGGTGTAACGCACAGACATGATCCATGGGCGCAGCGTGCTTCACAGTGAGTACCCTCCCCGCCGCGCCCGTGCGCTCATTTTATCTCTAATTTTTCTTTTCTGTTTCAGTTGTAGCAAGTTTAATCATCCTCCATTTGTCTGGGGCAACCAAGAAAGGAACAGGTGTGTTTACTTAGAAAAATGCTAGTGGAAGACTCTTTTTAAAACTTTTTTTTTTTTTTAACAGAAAAGCAAACCACCTCAGAAACACAGAAGTCAGTGCAGTGTGGAACTTGGACAAAACATGCAGAGGGAGGTATCTTTACCTCTCCCAACTATCCCAGCAAGTATCCCCCTGACCGGGAATGCATCTACATCATAGAAGGTAAGGGGAGACAGTGCCAGAGTTAAGAAAGCGACCTCCTAGACACAATCTTTCTTCTTTACAGCCGCTCCAAGACAGTGCATTGAACTTTACTTTGATGAAAAGTACTCTATTGAACCGTCTTGGGAGTGCAAATTTGATCATATTGAAGTTCGAGATGGACCTTTTGGCTTTTCTCCAATAATTGGACGTTTCTGTGGACAACAAAATCCACCTGTCATAAAATCCAGTGGAAGATTTCTATGGATTAAATTTTTTGCTGATGGAGAGCTGGAATCTATGGGATTTTCAGCTCGATACAATTTCACACCTGGTAAGTAAGTACTTAAAAAAAAAATTTCTTTTAAAAAATATGATATTGATTTATGTTGCTGCAGACCATTACTCTGGGAAAGCCTCGGATTATTTTTCTCACCTCTTAATGAAATCACCTTCCATGCTCTTGTTCTTGAATGACAGAAAAACGAGCGAGGAACTACAGATTGAGCAGGTATCTCATAAACAGCTGTGTCTTAAGCAGAATTGTAGGAGCAAGTGCACCATTTCAGAGTGCTTTTGTAATGCAGTGCCTTTTCAAAATTACAGATTTTCTAAATGCCAGTGGAAAGAAGTGGTATAACACTGTTAAAAATTCTAAGACTTCCATTTTAGCACTATTTCCAGTTGTATTTGATATGGGCTGTAAGTGGTCTCCATTCTTACAGTCCTTAAGAGATGATACGTTTGCATGCCAAATGCACCCTGGCAGTTAGGTCTGGAGGTCCAGGAATAATCATTCTTCACATTCCCCAAGATGGAGACTATGCTTTCTAGAGATAATTCTTTCAGAGGCAGAATGTGGTCCCAAACTAGCCAGCTGACATGATTACTTCCATTTTCGAGTAGAGTCCCCATTAAAATTACTGGTTTCAGATGCCCGTTCAAACCTAAATTACTGTAATAATTGGGAAAATAAGTACAAAGGAGACAAATACAAGAAATAGAGATGGGAAGATTTGAATATTTTGGTAATCATGTACTTAGTCTGTATTTAAAATGGACCAAGATTACTTGATATTGTAGAATGCAAATAAATCCTTTAAGCTCTCAGATAGTTGTACACTTCCAGGAGATGACCTCTTAAATTGCAAACAGTGACATTAGACACAATGTTTTATTTTTTTAGAAAAAGTTTCATACATATTTAGATTAGCTTGGTTTTACCATTATTTACACTGAAGGTATTATTTTCGAGCTAAATAGACGTAAAAGGGACTTGCGCACCTAGCATATGATGCTATATATTAAAGGAAAAGTGGCTATCTTGGCATGTAGCAAGTATCTATCATCACTTTGATATTTGCAGTATGCAGAAAAAACTATGTTAGGAAATTTTCTGAGGGTATTTTCCTACTGATCTCAGGCATTTGAAGACATACAGTTAACTTCTCTTTCATCTCAACATTAAATGCTATCTAATAAAAATAAGTGCAGTGTGCAGAATAGCCAATGAGGCTACAACAACAGTATTTGATTTGTAAATAAATTTTATAGAGCAGTAATCATATTTGAGATATTCTTTGAATTAAGATAATTTTTATTCATGTATCGAAGAGGTTCGAAATCTGAATTGTACATGCATGGGATAATTTATTTTTACATAACATTTTATACTTTAGCAAATCCATATCCACTCTATTAACTAGTTGATACGTGCAAATACTACTGCTTTGTACCAAGCCTGGTTGATATTTTTTACCCCAGTCTCTTAGAAGCGAGGCAATTGATGCCTTAGAAGGTAGAATTCTGTCAATAAGTGTTAGTTACATACAGGTTCAGCATATTAAATTTTCCTCGTCGGTGGCTTTTTAAGAAATTAAGTATTTGACATACTTTTGATTATTTTCATTTGGGTTTTGAGTCTGTTTTGTTTAACATAATATCATTACAAAAGCTTTTTATCATTTATTTATTGCTTGTCTGGCATATATTTTTTTGCCTTTTTAATTTCTACCTATCTGCGTCAGTATATGCCTTATGTGTGGCTTTTATAAAAAGTGGGTGGCTGAGTTTTCTAGATGTGACGAGCAGAGTGATGGCTAGAACTTACAGATTCTGCCCTTGGTAAAGGAATGAGAATCATAACTTAAAAGGACACATTTACTTTTACAGAATATGATAACTTTACCTCTTTTCCAGACTGACAGAAATTCATGCAGTGCAAACAGCTTCTCCAGGATTGACCAAGAGGTGCCTCATGCATGCACCCGTGCCAGGCTCCTGGCAAGGCACCACTTGGCATTCTGCATTTGCTCTCTTGGTCCCATGATGGATCCTCCACTTGCCATGTGTCCCACTGCTGCCTGGCATGAAAACTCCAGTGTCCTTGCCAAGGGCACCAACAGAGAACACTGCTAAAGTTTCCAGCAAGAGGCTGCTCCAGCTCTATTTAGAAGGGTCTAATATTCATCAAATTCACTGGGAGCACAAAAGGTCTTGTCTTGAAGCTCCGTTAGCATGGCTTGTACAGCTTTATTGTGTCCTTATCTTATTTATGTGGCTGTAACACACAAGGCTTTGCCATGATGCTTAAACGTACATCTTTAAATAATTTTGAGAAAGCATAACTTTTCTTGTAAAATATTTTGCTTCTTGATTTTCATTGACACCATTTATTTAGTTTACAGTGGCATAATTGGGATGGAAGAGGACAACGTGAGATTAATGCCATCTCCTCACCACACACACACTCCACACACACACACACACACACACACACACACACACAAATCTGCAGTGCCACCACTGCTTCCAACCTGTGTGTAGCAGAGACAGCATTTTCCTCCTCTGCAACCTATGTCACGCTTGTAAGCCTGGGTCCCAAAGACTGCACTTCGTTATTCCTAGACACTCATGTAGTTCTTAGGAGAAGTTATGTCTTCTCACTTTTCTGGGCATAAAAGCTCAGCCCCAGTCTAATATCACCTGCCTTGGCATCAGCTCCAGAACCTTCTGTAGCCTGCTGTTTCTCCCTCCTCCTGATTAATTGCCAGTGGTTTCTGTGCTTATCAATAAGCTGGAATTGATAGTGGGAAAACAGTGAATGTGGCATAATTGAGAAAAGAGGATAATAATGGAGGCGTTTTATTCACTAATAGCACTGGCACCACATTTCTGCCAACAAGAAATGCCCTATTAAACCAGTTCTAGTGAAAAAGATGGCTCAGGAGATGGGCTCATGTATTCTTTGTGTGACTTAGGATGAGCAAATAACAGCATTCTGAGAGAATTAAGGGGCAGGGATATTGCTAATAACCAATCAAGAGCGTCCCTGGTTGCCCTTGGACAGAAACAACAACAGCAACAGCAACATACAACAACAACAAGAACAACAAAACTTATTCTATGACAGCTAATTCAAATGTGCAAACTCCAGCATTTGGACAGTATGGGTGTGTGTGTGTGTGTGTGTGTGTGTGTGTGTGTGTGTGTTCTTGTCTTCATTGTTCTGTTTCTGCCCATTTTTGATCGTCTGATGATTTCTTCTTCACTCTATCCCCCACATCTTTCTATGATTATGTTTAGTAAATGCATATTTTCTCTGTAGAACAGTAGTATTGCCTTGTTACTATCTATCAGAAGTAAACATTGTAAAAGCCTACTTAATGTGAACACAAACAAAATCCAACTTCTGTGTACTCGTGTTATAAGAGTTACGTTTTCTCAATTTGTTTAAAAATGTGAATACACGCACCATGAGGAAACTTCAAATTACAGCTAAATAAATAAAATAAGGGAACAAAAAAGCTTTACAAGCCCAGCACATATCAATAATATTTTAAAGGGCTTGAAAATTTTCTTCCTGTAAATCTTGTAAGTTTTGGTTTCTTAAATTTATATATGAATAAAATTTATGTTAAACTAGAAAAGAAAGTCAGGTTATATATACTCTGTGCCCACATGAAAACCATTAGGTAGACAGACTCAAAAAGAGAAGCTATAATTGTCAACCCCATACTTAGAGAAAAGAGTATACCTTTAAAAGAAGTTTAAAACATGGTGATATGAATTTTATACTAGAGCAATGCTGCTTCTAGACGAGTGAATTAACTCAGAGTATTAAAACAATATGATTATGCAAGCTATTCTTTACTCTGCTGTTAAGATTTTTCTGCCATTGATATTTAAAATGGCACTTAAAGTTTGTTCAAATGATTTCAAAAACTACAAACACTCTGGTTTTCAACCTTGAGTAAAAAACAAGGGGTCCAACACCTGTTGCAGACAAGTATGGAAGGATGGAAATAAGAATGTCCCCATTGAAGGGTGTGGTTAGTTTCAAATTAGACATTGTTTCAGTAAAGATGTGTACACAAACATGATGGGACTTTCAAAAGTGAGTAGGAGATTGGATGTGAAGATTGATTATGGATCGCAGGTCTAAGAAATGGAAGTCAGTCATCTGGGAATTGAATGAGAACAAGGAAGAGTGAGTGGACAGTGGGAAGCAAGGTGAAGGAGGAGTTTGCGTTGTGTTATTAGCTAAGAAGGGACTTGAGCAGATTTATTGTCTGAAAGGTTGTAGATAATAGAAGGTAGTTTAAAAATTTTAGGAAGATAATTGATGTGCTCACTACTATGAATAGGGGTGATGAGAAAATCCAGAAGATAGGTAGAGAATTCGATTTAGAGAGATTAATTTTTCAGAATTGGAGGAAGATAATTGATATGCCAACTACTATGTATAGGAGTGATTAGAAAATCCATACGGTAGGTGGAGAATTAGATTTAGAGAGAGAAAGTGTTGGTAGATAGGCAGTAATGACAGTGGATCTGGATGAGTTTATAGGTTGAGAGTGGGAAGTTGAATAACTTCCTAGCTCATGGAGTCTTTGTTGATGTTAATGAGAAAACTAAACATTGTCCCTGATTGTTTTCTCCTTCACTTCCCACACCCAATCCATCAGTAAACCTAAAATAAAGTGATTGGTCATTGAATGTTAACTGTAGGGTTTGTAAATTTGATCAACTTGCTTGAACCCAAATATGATCATATGCTTGGAAGAACTAATCACAGAATTACTGGGCTTCAGGGTGAAAAGGACGTCGTAGGTAATGTCGTCTACCAACCCACCCCCCACGAAGCCTACACAAATACTTGTTTCCTGGGGCAGCATTTAGTACACCTCATCATTAGCTTTCAACACACAGCTCTAATTTATTCCTCTGTAGGACAAATGAAAAAGATTTACTTACGTGGATCTTGATCTCTGAAATTCATTTTTGAAACATTTTGAACATATTTGTGTTTTTAACCATAGCTCCAACATCATACTCAAACATATTTTTCCCCTGCCAAAAAAAAATTGTATTTTATCTGTTTTATATATAAAATTGCTTTAGGTTACGTCACTCCCAAATCAAGAGAGAAGGAAGAACAGCCACATGGAGAGTCCAGACAGGCCCAGTAGACCAGATGACATTCTTAGCATTTACAAGTCTGTAATGAATTCAAATAGAATGTGACAATATGGAAATCTGGAGGTCGACTGCCTAATTCTGATTTCAAGTCCTACCATTTACAACTGTATTCTTAGGCTAGTTACTTAATCTCTCTGTGCTGCCTGTTTTCCTCAGCTATAAAACAAGCATAGCACTGTTATCTACATCATACAGTGTTAAGGAATAAAGGACTTACTATATTTAAAGTAATTAAAATAATATCTGGTACATATTAATTATTGCAATGGTATTAGCTATTTTCGTGGATCTAACTAAATGAAAATAAGAATTAAAATGAGAAACCAGAAAAAACCCTTTTAGTCACGTAGATATATTTCAAACTTGTATTCTTTTCATTTGTGTAGAATATTTGAGAACTCTGTCTCATAAAAATTTGATTCATTTGTATTTTAGTTTGTATTATAGGAAAATTCTTGAAGATTATAGTGGAGTGCTTAAAAATACAAATTGATTCTAAAGTCTGCATTCTCTTTTGTAACATAAATACTAATTTCTATCAAAATACTGGATTCATTTTTCTATGGCCAATTAATAAATGGTTTGCAGTTAAATATTGGTGCTGCATGTTAGCTCATTAAATTTT